CTCAGGAGCTGAGGCAGGAGAATCATCTGAACCCGGGAGGCCGAGGTTGCAGTGAGCCTAGATCGCACCACTGCACTCCAGCCTGGGTGACAGAGTAAGACTCGGTCAAAAAAAAAAAAAAAAAAGACCGGGTGCGAGGTGGCTCTCGCCTGTAATCCCAGCACTTTGGGAGGCCTAGGCAGGAGGATCACAAGGTCAGGAGATCGAGACCATCCTGGCCAACATGGTGAAACCCCATCTCTACTAAAATACAAAAATTAGCCGGGTGTGATGGCACACGCCTGTAGTCCCAGCTACTCAGGAGGCTGAGGCAGGGGAATCGCTTGAAACCAGGAGGTGGAGGCTGCAGTGAGCCGAGATCACGCCACTGCACTCCAGCCTGGCGACAGAGCAAGACTCCATCTCAAAAAAGAAAAGAAAACAAACAAACAAACAAAATCCCCAAAAAGCAAAAGTGTCTGCATGGACTTGTGCCTAACTACTCACAGTGGCTACTTCTTGGGGGAGGTGAAAGGGGACCCTGTTAAAGAATTTTTCTTCTGTATTGTTTTTCTTCAACTGAGTCTGCATTAATTTTATATTTAATACTCTCCCCACCCCTGATGCTCACAGGTTGCTTTAGCTGGTGGAAGGAGAACCTGCACCTCTGGTTTTGGCAAAGTGTAGAAGGGGACAAGGGCACTGCTCTGCACCTGCACAGGTTCTTGCCTCCTGGGGTCAGTTTAATGAATCTCAGTGGTGTTTCTTGGGAAGAACACAGTGGACACTCACTTGCCAGTCAGTAGACAAATCACTGAAGTCCATGTCTGGCAGTTCTCAATGTCATGGGGACTGTAAGGTTGTCATGTCTCACAGTTCCCTGACTTAGAAGATTAGTGGTGACAGACACTTCTCAGCTCTGCTCGGGAGAGCAGCTCTGTAATGCGCTTGTGGTTTCAGATGTGGGCGGCCTGTGTGAACCTGTCGTGCAAAGCTCACGTCACCAACTGCTGCAGTTATCTCCTGAATCAGGCTGAGGGTCTTTGCTGTGCACCCAGAGATAGTTGGGTGACAAATCACCTCCAGGTTGGGGATGCCTCAGACTTGTGATGGGACTGGGCAGATGCATCTGGGAAGGTGAGTCTGTGCTTTGGGCTTCCCAACCTCTCGCTGACTGCCTTCCCCATTCCCACCTTTCCAGTAACTGCTGCAAGAACGGACAGACACTGCTGCAGAGAACTTGCCACGGTGTTTCATGCTGTGGCTGGTGGTTCCAGGCTGCACGCTCCATTCTAGGAAAGGGTGAGGCTTCCTGATCATCAGTCTTAACAGGGTTGCACAGGGCCCTCAGCCCAGTCCCTTGCAGGCTGGACCTTGGAGAGTGAGGCCCTGAGGCGAGACATGGGCACCTGGCTCCTGGCCTGCATCTGCATCTGCACCTGTGTCTGCTTGGGAGTCTCTGTCACAGGGGAAGGACAAGGTGAGGGCTGGGCACTAATGTCTGTATGAGGTTACCGTGGGCTCCTGATGGTCACTGTCTCCAGGGCCAAGGTCTAGAACCTTCACCTGCCTCACCAACAACATTCTCAGGATCGATTGCCACTGGTCTGCCCCAGAGCTGGGACAGGGCTCCAGCCCCTGGCTCCTCTTCACCAGGTGAGCATGGAGGGCCATGCCCACCTGGACAGAGCCCCGTGGTGCTGACAAATGCCCTTTCCAGCAACCAGGCTCCTGGCGGCACACATAAGTGCATCTTGCGGGGCAGTGAGTGCACCGTCGTGCTGCCACCTGAGGCAGTGCTCGTGCCATCTGACAATTTCACCATCACTTTCCACCACTGCATGTCTGGGAGGGAGCAGGTCAGCCTGGTGGACCCGGAGTACCTGCCCCGGAGACACGGTGAGCAGCAGCTATAGGTCTGGGGCGGGGCCCTTCAGCCTCACATGGATTCACTCTGTTCCAGTTAAGCTGGACCCGCCCTCTGACTTGCAGAGCAACATCAGTTCTGGCCACTGCATCCTGACCTGGAGCATCAGTCCTGCCTTGGAGCCAATGACCACACTTCTCAGCTATGAGCTGGCCTTCAAGAAGCAGGAAGAGGCCTGGGAGGTAACACTTTGGCTGGCTTTCCCTGGGGGCCTTCACCACCTGCTAACTGTCCCCACCCCCACAGCAGGCCCAGCACAGGGATCACATTGTCGGGGTGACCTGGCTTATACTTGAAGCCTTTGAGCTGGACCCTGGCTTTATCCATGAGGCCAGGCTGCGTGTCCAGATGGCCACACTGGAGGATGATGTGGTAGAGGAGGAGCGTTATACAGGCCAGTGGAGTGAGTGGAGCCAGCCTGTGTGCTTCCAGGCTCCCCAGAGACAAGGTGGGCACTGCTGTGGCTGCTGCACTTCCAGCTGCTCACAGCCCTGGGCCCTTCCTGTCCACAGGCCCTCTGATCCCACCCTGGGGGTGGCCAGGCAACACCCTTGTTGCTGTGTCCATCTTTCTCCTGCTGACTGGCCCGACCTACCTCCTGTTCAAGCTGTCGCCCAGGTAGGTGGCTGATGTGTGCGTGTGTGTACATGATAGGCCTCTGACTGGCCTCTCTTGGCCTCAGGGTGAAGAGAATCTTCTACCAGAACGTGCCCTCTCCAGCGATGTTCTTCCAGCCCCTCTACAGTGTACACAATGGGAACTTCCAGGTGTGTGCAGAGACCACAGAAGGACATGGGGGCATAACTTATCTCTGTCCCCTCTGGTTTGCAGCTTTCTGCACCCACCATGTGCCTCACCTCCTCCTTCTGCGAAGGTGTCTGTCCTGTGGCCATGGGGAAGGGTCTGTGGTGTGTGTGCTGCCCTTGGGGCTCTCACTGCCTCTGGGCTCCTGCTCTGCCTGGTCCCCTGGTCTCCCCGGATCACATGATGGCACCACAGCTGAGGAGTGGGCTCTGCACTTCCCCCCCTTCCACCCATGTTGGGCTCCTACAGCCCAGGCACCAGTGAGCAACTTGGGGGTTGCATCAGCCCCTCCCCTCCCTGCTGGGCTGTTGGTTCATGCCCCCTGGGTGGGAGGAGGGGGAGAGGGAGAGCTCCAGTGAGTGGTCTCTGGTTTTTCCCCTCAGACTCCTCACTTTGGGCAAAGGACAAGAGGCAGTGAGGGCCCCTCCCTGGGGTCTGGGCCAAGCTGACCACTCTTCTCCAGAATCTTCCCTCCCTGTCCCCTTCACACTGTGGCTCCAGCTTACTATGCAGAAAAATCCTTTTCTCTCTCAATGAGGAGCGTAGTTTTCAAGATTTTTGTCCAAAAATATAATTTGAACCATGAACCGGGCATCTGGCTCTTGGCAGAGTCTCCCTCTTTCCCCAAGGTGGTAGATGTGACTGTCAGGAGCCTGGGCAGCTGACGACAAGGCTGAGCAGGTCAGATTGTGACTGTCCCCTGGACTGTCATCCTGTTGCGGGCACCAGCTGTTCCCTAGAGAACTAGGACACCTGCCACGGGTTATTTAGACCTGCGGGTGAGGATCTGGTGCCATAGGTTGGTCTCCAGGGAGCACTGCAGTGATGGAGGGTGTTGTGTGTGTGATGCATGGGATGGAGGCTCCTGGTCCCACCAAGGGAACAGCTTCCTTTTGGAGGCGGGGGCCTCCTGTGGCCCCACAGAAGGATCCAGGTCTGCTGGCCATAGCCGAGTGCTTTGAAAGTCACCAGTCCTGACAGCGATTCGTGTGTGTGTCTGTGTGTGTGTGTGTGTGTGTTTATGTGTCTGTGTGTGTTCGTGTGTGTGTCTGTGTGTGTGTTTGTGTGTGTATGTCTGTGTGTGTGTGTTTATGTGTGTGTGTCTGTGTGTGTTTAAGTCTGTGTGTGTTTGTGTGTGTGTGTCTCTGTGTGTGTGTCTGTATCTGTGTGTGTTTGTGTCTGTGTGTGTTTGTGTGTGTGTCTGTGTGTGTTTGTGTGTGTGTGTCTGTGTGTGTGTTTATGTGTCTGTGTATGTTTGTGTGTGTGTTTGTGTGTGTGTGTTTGTGTTTATGTGTGTATGTCTGTGTGTGTCTGTGTGTCTGTGTGTGTATGTGTCTGTGTGTGTTTATGTGTCTGTGTGTGTTCGTGTGGTGTGTGTGTCTGTGTGTGTGTGTTTGTGTGTGTATGTCTGTGTGTGTGTGTGTTTATGTGTGTGTGTCTGTGTGTGTTTATGTCTGTGTGTGTTTGTGTGTGTGTGTCTCGTGTGTGTGTGTCTGTGTGTATCTGTGTGTGTTTGTGTGTGTGTGTGTCTCTGTGTGTGTGTGTGTTTGTGTATGTTTGTGTGTGTGTGTGTGTGTGTTGGGAATGCCCAGTCTCTGCAGCTGCTGAAAGGCCCTGAGGCACATGCTGTCAGGAGCTGGCTCTGTCCTGGGCAGATATCACCATCTGTACCTCGGTTCAGGCTGCCGTGGGCACCAGGCCCTGTGCTGGGGGAGTGCTGAGGAGCCTGAAGGGACTCAGGGTCCCGTGATGAGGCTGGGCTGGCACATGGAGGAAAGACAGAATGTCCAAGACACAGGCGCTGCTTGGCCTCTGGGTGTGGACCTCAGGAGGGCTTCCTGGAGGAGGAGGGATGCTGGGCTTGCCAGAAAGGAGGCAGCTGCTCCCAGGATGAGTTCTGAACATGCTACCTGAGCCCTTCCCTCCTCCCGTGCTCTGTTCCAGACTTGGATGGGGGCCCACGGGGCCGGTGTGCTGTTGAGCCAGGACTGTGCTGGCACCCCACAGGGAGCCTTGGAGCCCTGCGTCCAGGAGGCCACTGCACTGCTCACTTGTGGCCCAGCGCGTCCTTGGAAATCTGTGGCCCTGGAGGAGGAACAGGAGGGCCCTGGGACCAGGCTCCCGGGGAACCTGAGCTCAGAGGATGTGCTGCCAGCAGGGTGTACGGAGTGGAGGGTACAGACGCTTGCCTATCTGCCACAGGAGGACTGGGCCCCCACGTCCCTGACTAGGCCGGCTCCCCCAGACTCAGAGGGCAGCAGGAGCAGCAGCAGCAGCAGCAGCAGCAACAACAACAACTACTGTGCCTTGGGCTGCTATGGGGGATGGCACCTCTCAGCCCTCCCAGGAAACACACAGAGCTCTGGGCCCATCCCAGCCCTGGCCTGTGGCCTTTCTTGTGACCATCAGGGCCTGGAGACCCAGCAAGGAGTTGCCTGGGTGCTGGCTGGTCACTGCCAGAGGCCTGGGCTGCATGAGGACCTCCAGGGCATGTTGCTCCCTTCTGTCCTCAGCAAGGCTCGGTCCTGGACATTCTAGGTCCCTGACTCGCCAGATGCATCATGTCCATTTTGGGAAAATGGACTGAAGTTTCTGGAGCCCTTGTCTGAGACTGAACCTCCTGAGAAGGGGCCCCTAGCAGCGGTCAGAGGTCCTGTCTGGATGGAGGCTGGAGGCTCCCCCCTCAACCCCTCTGCTCAGTGCCTGTGGGGAGCAGCCTCTACCCTCAGCATCCTGGCCACAAGTTCTTCCTTCCATTGTCCCTTTTCTTTATCCCTGACCTCTCTGAGAAGTGGGGTGTGGTCTCTCAGCTGTTCTGCCCTCATACCCTTAAAGGGCCAGCCTGGGCCCAGTGGACACAGGTAAGGCACCATGACCACCTGGTGTGACCTCTCTGTGCCTTACTGAGGCACCTTTCTAGAGATTAAAAGGGGCTTGATGGCTGTTCCAAAGTGTTGATGGCTGGGAGAAGGGGCCAGAGGAGGAGTGAGGGGTGGGGTTTGTCCAGCCCTGGGCTTTCCGGGCTCTAGAGATAGCATGGTGTAGGCTCAATGACAGTTCTGGGGACAGCAAGTTGGAGGTTCAGGGGCAGCTTCAGGACAGCAGGATGGAGGCTCAGGGACAATTCCTGGGAGGCCAGTGCCCTCGTTCCTCCTTGTCCTCATCCTCCCCCTTGCTCCAGGAAACTGAGAGCTGAGCCTGGAGCTTCCAGACAGTCAGTGCTGGGGGTGACCATCCAGCAGTGATGGTGGCCTGTGAAGGGTCCTGCTTCTGTCCTCAGCCTCTCATGGGGTGGGCTTGTGGAGGAGCTGTGGTCTGGAGAGAGTGGCAGTTGGAGCAGAACGTGCCTGCGTTTGTTTCCTAGGGCTGTCGTAACAAAGTGCCACAAAATGGTTAGCTTAGAACCACAGAGATTTGTTGTCTCACAATTCTGAAGTCCAGAAGTTGGAAATAAAGATGTTGGCAGTGTTCCCAACCACATGTTCTTGGGCTCCCATGAAACAGAAGTTGATATTAGGCCAAGGAAGCTTCCCAGACAAGACTTTATTAAGTCTTATGCCCCGAAAGTTTGGGCAGAAGAGAGACGGTGCAGGAGGAAGAATTCTTGGCTGACTCCCCAAGGGGAATGCATTGTGGTGTCTTAAGGAGGGTGACATACATAATTTATGAGCTACATGAGTGTCATTGCACATATGGGGTGGAGCGAAGGGTGCTCAGACGCATGCTAACACATACGTTGCATGATCAGAAAATGGCAGATAAGCCCCTCCCTGGGTGAGGACTTTAGTATTATCATAAGACCAGGGTCATTCTCCTGGCCTTGTGCACAAGCAGGTGATGGAGTCAACTCCCGTCAGTAAGACTTATGGCGGGATGCTGCTTATCTTAGTTTATTTCAGACAGTTGGCAAGGTCTGGCCAGCGAGTATGGCACCTGGAGGGTGGTGCTGCAAGGTCTAGTGGTCAGCGGGCACGTATGGAACAATACGTTAGTGGGGGTGGGCCGAGTCCCATTTATACTCTCTCAGCAGGGCCATGCTCCCTCTGAAGGCACTAGGGAAGGATTAGTTTCAGGCCTCTCTTCAGCTTCTGTTAGTTTCTTGGCTTGTGACACCAAAGCTGTAATCTTTCTTTTGTTTTGTTTTTGTGACGGAGTTTTGCTCTTGTTGCCCAGGCTGGAGTGCAATGGCACAATCTCGGCTCACTGCAACCTCCTCCTCCCAGGTTCAAGCAATTCTTCTGCCTCAGCCTTTGGAGTAGCTGTGATTACAGGCACCTGCTACCACGCCTGGCTAGTTTTTGTATTTTTAGTAGAGACGGTGTTTCGCTATGTTGGCCAGGCTGGTCTCAAACTCCTGATATCAAGTGATCCGTCTGTCTCTGCCTCCCAAAGTGTTGGGATTACAGGCATGAGCCACCGTGCCTGGCCAAAGTTCCAGTCTTTACAGGGATTTTTCCTTGTGTGCATTTCTGTGTCCAAATTTCCCCTTTTTAAAATCACAATAATAGTGAATTAAGGCTGGCCCTAACGATTTAATCTTAACTTGATCATCTGCAAAGACACTGTTTCCATATAAGGTCACATTCACAGCTACTGGGGTTAGGACTTCAACCTAGAGGGCCTGACTTCTGGCCCAACACATCATGGCCCATCCCAGCATGCCCCATCCCCTTCCTGGGTGCCCCAGGCAGATCACAGGAGGGCCTGACTGCTGGGCTTTGGGCTGACATTGGGATCATCTGCCTAGTTAGGGCTGTGACCAGACTGAGATAGGAGGTGGGACCTGACTCCTGAGGCAGGGCTTGAACTCTGGACCAGATTACAGACTAGCTGAAACAGGCAAAAGCACCCCTCCATAAGACACACCCACTGGTGCCAAGTGAGTTTGCCGTTCTCATGGTAACAGCTGGAAATTACTGCCCCTTTCCATGGCAATGACCTGAAAGTTACCACCCCTTTTCTAGAAATTTCTAAATAACCTCCTCCTTAATTTGTATATAGTTACAAGTGGGTATAAATATGTGTGCAGAACTGCCTCTGAGCTGCTACTCTGGGCTGACTGCCTATGGGGCATCCCTGCTCCATAAGGAGCAGTACCTCTGCTGCCACTGTGCACAGCTGCTTAAATAAAAGTTGCTCTCTAATACCACCGACTCGCCCTTGAATTCTTTCCTGGGTGAA